CTGTTAAACCAAGATAGCCAGATCTCTAGTAAAAAGAGAAGGTTGAAATAGCTACACTTTAAAGTTCTTATTTCCAAATTTCTACAAACAGTAATCTGACAAATAAGGGAATTAGTAGAAGAATAAATGTCCTAGTCACATACATGGTTATTAGGCTAGATCTGGAACCCAAGACAGGGGATTTTTTGTGCAGGTGTATTAGCTATCTATTATTGCATAACAAATTACCCTAAAGCTTAATGACTCAAAAAAACGGTAATCATTTATTTTCTCTGGCAATTTCTCCTAGTCAGTAATTCATGAGCGGCCTGGCTGGGAGATTCAGGCTTAACGTCTCCATGAGTTGCAGCCGAGGACTGGTGGATCCACTTCCTAGGTGGCTCAGTCATGACTGGCTAGTTGATTCCTCTTTATATGTTCCTCCCTGCAGAGCTGTTTGAGTGTCTGCAGGAAATGAAGGCTAGCTTTCTCCACAGGGAGCAATCCAAGAGACAAAAACTGAAGTAACAATATGTTTTATGATCCAGCCCTAGAAGGCATACATCATTTCTATGGGTGTAGTCTATTGATAACACATGCCAACCCTGTTTCAGTGCCAACTCTGCTCCTCTGCCAGATGTGTTGTTTTGGACCAGCACCTAAATTCTGAGTCAGTTTCCTCATTTATAATAGAAAAATAAATACTTCCTTTCAGGACCGTTTTTTATGATTAACAAATATAGGATTATGAAGCGCTGCTTAGCATAATGCATTGCCTCACAACGGGCACTATTTAGAAGTGTCTTCATTTTCCTTAGCGTCCTCAGGAAGTCTGTCCTTATTCTTCTAAAGTTTAAACTCTGAACATCCCTTTTATTTTACCCCTGGAGAGGCGAGTCAGTCCCTTCCCACCCCTACCTACTCCAACTCACATCCAAAGTAGGACAACGGTGGAAGCAGAACTATAGTTTCCGGGGAGCGACTCGAGTGCCCGGAGTTCATTGTAAAACGCACCGGAAGTGGGTCCGGCGGCTTTCTTTCCGTCGCAGAGAGCATCGGCCGGCGACCGTTCCGGCGGCCATTGCGAAAACTTCCCCACGGCTACTGCGTCCACGTGGCGGTGGCGTGGGGACTCCCTGAAAGCAGAGCGGCAGGGCGCCCGGAAGTCGTGAGTCGAGTCTTCCCGGGCTAATCCATGCCGGGTTGGAGGCTGCTGACGCAGGTCGGCGCCCAGGTGCTGGGTCGACTCGGGGACGGCCTGGGTGCTGCCCTGGGCCCGGGGAACAGGTAGGAAGGTGTGAGGGTGTCCTACCTGCACAGGTTTGGTTTTATTTATTTTTTCTTTTTATAGAACACACATCTGGCTTTTTGTTAGAGGTCTTCATGGAAAGAGTGGTACATGGTGGGATGAGCATCTTTCTGAAGAAAATGTCCCATTCATTAAGCAGTTGGTCTCTGATGAAGATAAAGCCCAATTAGCAAGTAAACTGTGTCCTCTGAAAGATGAACCATGGCCTATACATCCTTGGGAACCAGGTGATTATTTTGTATTTGATGAGCTCTCATTTTTTGTTCACATTGCTTTGGTTTTAATTGCCAGGTTCCTTTAGAGTTGGTCTTATTGCCTTGAAGCTGGGCATGATGCCTTTATGGACCAAGGATGGTCAAAAGCATGTGGTCACATTACTTCAGGTAAGAGAGAAACAGAAGACGTAAGAGATATCCATGCTTAGTTTTTTTATGTTTGTTTTTTTAGGTACAAGACTGTCATGTCTTAAAATATACGTCAAAGGAAAACTGTAATGGAAAAATGGCAACCCTGTCTGTAGGAGGAAAAACTGTATCACGTTTTCGTGTAAGGATGTATTTTCATAGCTAGAATACTGCTGTATTACTTATATGTGCTGCTTTTCCTCTAGAAAGCTACATCCATATTGGAATTTTACCGGGAACTTGGATTGCCGCCGAAACAGACAGTTAAAATCTTTAATATAACAGATAATGCTGCAATTAAACCAGGTAATTTGAGGTTGGGGAGAGGAGGGAGGTAATCATATTGATTTTTCATTTTCTTTTCATAAAGGCACTCCTCTTTATGCTGCTCACTTTCGTCCAGGACAGTATGTGGATGTCACAGCCAAAACGTAGGTCCTCATAGCGAGTTCTCTTTTCCTTTATTATGTAAATTCTAACGTTTGTTTTGTTCAGTATTGGTAAAGGTTTTCAAGGTGTCATGAAAAGATGGGGATTTAAAGGCCAGCCTGCTACGCATGGTCAAACGAAAACCCACAGGAGACCTGGAGCTGTTGCAACTGGTGTGAGTATAACTAGTGAAGCTCTTTTTAATGCTTAAAAGTGTTAACTTTAGTTTTCTCATTTAGGATATTGGCAGAGTCTGGCCTGGAACTAAAATGCCTGGAAAAATGGGAAACATATACAGGACAGAATATGGACTGAAAGTAAGTGTTACAAGTGGTTCTTTTTAGGAACACCTAAAATTTTTGGTTTTATTTCATGCTTTAGGTGTGGAGAATAAACACAAAGCACAACATAATCTATGTAAATGGCTCTGTACCTGGACATAAAAATTGCTTAGTAAAGGTAAGTATAAGTGTCTTCTTTTTTTTTCCTTTTTGGTTTCACTAAGATTTTTGCCTTCTCTCAGGTCAAAGATTCTAAACTGCCTGCATATAAGGATCTCGGTAAAAATCTACCATTCCCTACATATTTTCCTGATGGAGATGAAGAGGAACTGCCAGAAGATTTGTATGATGAAAACGTGTGTCAGCCCGGTGCGCCTTCTATTACATTTGCCTAACATCTTTGGACGTGGCAGAACCTTACATATTCTGTGAGCTTCGATGAGCCAGAGTGATATCATAACCACCAGAAATCATACTCTCCTTTCTTAGTCACAACAAAATCACACATGTCATCTTTGTCAAGGGCATAAATATATCATTCATACCCCCATTAAATTTTGTTAGAAAAATTACCACATTAAATATATGAGTTAAGTAGATTGGATTTGCTGAAATTGGTGTTGGGCATATTAGCAAAATATTCTTAATTTGTGGACTCGATTCTTTTTTACTACATATTTCCCAAGTTATCTTAAGATGTCTGTAAATTTAACTTTTATTAAAGTTTTGTCAATCTTTGTGAAATAGTGGTTGTGGAACAGTAGAAAACCATATGGGGACTATAGTGCAACCTATTTGGGTAAAGAAACCATTTGCTAAAATGGAGAAAGTAAATAGATTTTTATTTAAATTACAGAAACATGTTAAAGGCCGGACAAAGGAAAGACAATAAAATCATAAATTATCGGTCCTGTTTACATTTTTGTTGGGAGAGGTGA